TCTGCCTCCCGGGTTCAAGCGATTCTCCTGCCTCAGCCTCCCCAGTAGCTGGGATTACAGGCATGCGCCACCACGCCTGGCTAATTTTTATATTTTTTTCAGTAGAGACAGGGTTTAGCCATATTGCCAGGAGGGTCTCAATCACTTGATCTCGTGATCCACCAGCCTCGGCCTCCCAAAGTGCTGGGATTACAGGCGTGAGCCACTGCGCGTGGCCTCTTGTTTCTTTATATTTTTCACCCCCCAAAACGGAGTCTCGCTCTGTCCGCCCAGGCTGGAGTGCAGTGGCGCGATCTCTGCTCACTGCAACCTCCTCCGCCTCCCGGGTTCAAGCAATTCTCCTGCCTCAGCCTCCTGCGTAGCTGGGATTACAGATGTCCACCACCACGCCCGGCTAATTTTTGTATTTTTAGTAGAGACGTGGTTTCACCATGTTAGCCAGGCTGGTCTCAAACTCCTGACCTCTTGATCTGCCCGCCTTGTACTCCTAAAGTCCTAGGATTACAGGCGTGAGCCACCATGCCTGGCCCCTTGTTTCTTTTTAATTTTCTAGTTTGGCTACCAGAAAATTCAAAATTCACGTGGCTCACATTTTATTTCAGAGGATTACCTCCTTTTTAAAATCTCAGGCTGCCTGCTCAAAGGACCGTAAGCCAGGAAAGTAAAAAAACCCTGAAATTTTAAAACATTTGTTATTATATCCTTTTCATTTATGTATAGCCATATGATATAGTATTTACAAATGCATATGACCTTATACGCAAGGTTGAATGCAAATACCCTTTGGGGTGGGCCTATCTCAGCTCAAGGAGGAAGCCCTGCCTGAAAAGGCTGCAGCCTAGGCGGTCACTCTTTCTTCATTCAGCCCAGCATCTAATTACATCTTCTGTCAGTCAGGGCCTGAGAGGGTGGGGTTTTAAACGTTATCCAATCAGCGACGCTGGGCTGGGAACTGTCCAATCAGGCACGCAGCTTGAGCGGAGAGGACGGCTTCCGGGATGTGGCGGGATTTGTCCGCTTCTTTGTCTTTGGCTGCCGCTGGAACTCCGGGTCTCGTCTTCACTGCTCTGTGTCCTCTGCTCCTAGAGGCCCAGCCTCTGGTCCTGTGACCTGCAGGTATTGGGAATCCACAGCTAAGACGCCGGGACACCCTGGAAGCCTAGAAATGGTGAGAGTGCGGGGTCCAACATCCCGAGAGAGGATATCAGCTTCTGGTTTATTTTCTCCCATAGGACGACCTGAGGTATGGAGTGTATCCTGTCAAGGGGGCAAGTGGATACCCTGGGGCTGAGAGGAATCTTCTGGAGTACTCTTATTTTGAAAAGGTAACCCCTTGATATGTTAAAATTGTCTTTGGTGTAAATATGTGTGTGTGTGTGTGTTTTTCAGGGGCCGTTGACATTTAGGGATGTGGTCATAGAATTCTCTCAGGAGGAGTGGCAATGCCTGGACACTGCTCAGCAAGATTTGTATAGGAAAGTGATGTTAGAGAACTTCAGAAACCTGGTGTTCTTGGGTGAGAATAACTTTAATACACAATTCCTTATAAAGATTCATGTTATTTATTTTTAATAAATCAGGTATTGATGTCTCTAAGCCAGATCTGATCACCTGTCTGGAGCAAGGAAAAGATCCCTGGAATATGAAGAGACACAGTATGGTAGCCACACCCCCAGGTAGGTGAGAGTGAATAAAACAGTTGACATAGGTGGAGTAACTTGATATTTTTATTTCTTTCAGTTACATATTCTCATTTTGCCCAGGACCTTTGGCCACAGCCGGGCATAAAAGATTCTTTCCAAAAAGTGATACTGAGAGAATATGGAAATTATGGACATAAAGATTTACAGTTAAGAAAAGGCTGTAAAAGTGTGAATGAGTGTAATGTGCAAAAAGAAGGTTATAATGAACTAAAAGAGTATTTGACAACTACCCAGAGCAAAATATTTCAATGTGATAAATATGTGAAAGTCTTTCATAAATTTTTAAATTCAAATACACATAAGACAAGACATACTGGAAAGAAACCTTTCAAATGTAAAAAATGTGGCAAATCATTTTGCATGCTTTTACACCTAGGTCAACATAAAATAATTCATATTAGAGAGAATTCTTACCAATGTGAAGAATGTGGCAAAGCCTTTAAATGGTTCTCAACCCTTACTAGACACAAGAGAATTCATACTGGAGACAAATCCTACAAACATGAAGAATGTGGAAAAGGTTTTAACCACTCCACAACTCTTACTAGACATAAGGTAATTCATGCTGGAGAGAAACACTACAAATGTGAAAAATGTGGCAAAGATTTTAAACAGTCCTCACACCTTACTAAACATAAGACAATTCATGCTGGAGAGAAACCCTACAAATGTGAAGGATGTGGCAAAGCTTTCTGCCAATTCTCATACCTTACTAAACATAAGATAATTCATACTGGAGAGAAACCCTACAAATGTGAGGAATGTGGCAAAGCTTTTAATTGGTACTCACACCTTACCAGACATAAGATAATTCATACTGGAGAGAAACCCTACAAATGTGAATAATGTGGCAAAGCCTTTAATGTATTCGCAACCCTTACTAGACATAAGATAATTCATACTGAAGAGAAACCCTACAAATGTGAGGAATGTGGCAAAGCTTTTAAACAGTCCTCAAACCTTACTACTCATGAAAATTCATTCTGGAGAGAAACCCTACAAATGTGGAGAATGTGGCAAAGCTTTCTTCAGATTCTCATACCTTACTACACATAAGATAATTCATACTGGAGAGAAACCCTACAAATGTGAAGAATGTGGCAAAGCTTTTAACTGTTACTCCTACCTTACTGCACATAAGTTGATTCATACTGGAGAGAAACCCTACAAATGTGAAGAATGTGGCAAAGCTTTCTACCGATTCATTTACCTTACTACACATAAGAGAATTCACACTGGAGAGAAACCCTACAAATGTGAAGAATGTGGCAAAGCTTTCTACCGATTATCTTATCTTACTACACATAAGATGATTCATACTGTAGAGAAACGCTACAAATGTGAGGAATGTGGCAAAGCTTTTAACTGGTACTCACGCCTTACTACACATAAGAGAATTCATACTGGTGAGAAACCCTACAAATGTGAAGAATGTGGCAAAGCCTTTAGTGTATTCTCAACCCTTACTAAACATAAGATAATTCATACTGGAGAGAGACCCTACAAGTGTGAAGAATGTGGCAAAGCCTTTAATGTATTCTCAACCCTTACTAAACATAAGAGAATTCATAATGGAGAGAAACCCTACAAATGTTTAGAATGTGGCAAAGATTTCTACCAATTCTCATACCTTACTACACATAAGATGATTCATACTGGAGAGAGACCCTACAAACATGAAGAAAGTGGCAAAGCTTTTAACTGTTCCTCACAAATTACTAGACATAAGATAATTCATACTGGAGAGAAACCCTACAAATGTGAAGAATGTGGCAAAGCTTTTTAAAAATCCTCAAACCTTACTAATCATAAGATAACTCATACTGGAGAGAAACCCTACAAATGTGAAGAATGTGGAAAAGCTTTTAACCAGTCCTCAACTCTTACTAGACATAAGAGAGTTCATACTGGAGAGAAACCCTACAAATGTGAAGAATGTGGCAAAGCTTATAACTGGTCCTCAAACCTTACTAAACATAAGAAAATTCATACTGGAGAGACACCCTACAAATGTGAAGAATGTGGCAAAGCTTTTAACCAATCTTCAACCCTTACTATACATAAGATAATTCATATTGGAGAATAACACTACAAATGTAAAAAATGTGGCAAACCTTATAACCAGTACTCATACTTTACTACACATAGGAGAATTCATGCGGAAGAGAATTTCTACAAATGTGAAGAATGTGGCAAAGGCTTTGACTGGTCCTCTACCCTTACTAAAGATAAAAGAGTTTGACTGGGTGCGGTGGCTCATGCCTGTAATCCCAGCACTTTGGGAGGCTGAGGCAGGCAGATCACCTGGTCAATGGTCCTCTACCCTTACTAAAGATAAAAGAGTTTGACTGGGTGCGGTGGCTCATGCCTGTAATCCCAGCACTTTGGGAGGCTGAGGCAGGCAGATCACCTGGTCAAGAGTTCAAGACCAGCCTGGCCCATATGGTGAAACCCCATCTCTACTAAAAATATAAAAAATTAGCCAGGTGTAGTGGTGCACACCTGTAGTCCCAGCTACTCTGGAGGCCTAGGTGGGAGAATCGCTTGAACCCAGGAGGTGGAGGTTGCAGTGAGCTGAGATGGCTCCACTGCACTCCAGCCTGGATGACAGAGAGAGACTCTATCTCCAAAAAAATAAATAAATAAATAAAAAAAATAAGAGAGTTCATACTAGAGAGAAACCCTGCAAATGTGAAGAATGTGAGAAAGCTCTTAACCAGTCCTCACACCTTACTGCACATAAGAGAAATCATACTGGAAGGAAACCCTACAAATGTAAAGAATGTGAGAAAGCTTTTAACTGGTACTCATGCCTTACTGCACATAAGATAATTCATACTGGAGAGAAACTCTACAAATGTCAAGAATGTGGCAAAGCTTTTAACCGGTACTCAACCCTTACTACACATAAGGTAATTCATGCTGGAGAGATACCCTACAAATGTGAAGAATGTGGCAAAGGTTTTTATTGATTCTCATACTTTACTAAAAATAAGGTGATTCATTCTGGAGAGAAATTCTACAAATGTGAAGAATGTGGCAAAGGCTTTAATTTGTCCTCAACACTTACTAAACAGAATTCATAGCAGAGAGAAATCCTACAAATATGAAGAATGTCACAAAGCTTTTAACCACTTCTCAACCCTGATGACACATAAGGTAATTCGTGCTGGAGAGAAACCCTACAAATATGAAGAATATCTCAAAACTTTTTATAGATTCTCATACCTTATTAAACATAAAATCTTACAGGAGAGAAATTATACAAATGTGAAGAATGTGGCAAAGCTTTTAAGAAATCCTCATCCATTACTAAACAAGATAATTTGTACTGGAGAGAAAACCTACAAACGTGAGGAATGTGGCAAAGCCTTTAATGGTCCCCTCAACTTTCTGCACATAAGATAATTTATACTGTGGAGAAGCCTTACAAATGTGAAAAATGTAGCAAACCTTTTAACTAATCCTCAACCCTTACTACACATAAGATAATTAATGCTGGAGGGAAATCCCACCCATGTGGCAAAGCTTTTAATCAATCCTCAAACCTTACTAAACATAAGATAACTCATACTGGAGAAAAATCTTAGAAATGTGAAGGATGTGGTAAAGCCGTTATCCAGTCCTCAACTCCCACTAAACATAACATAATTCATACTGGAGAGAAACCTCACAACTGTGAAGAATGTGGCAAAGCTTTTAACCAGTCCTACAAACCTTTTTGAACAAAATAATTCATACAGGAGAGAAACACTACAAATGTGAGGAATGTGACAAAGCCTTTAACCAGTCCTCAATTCTTACCAAACATAAGAAAATTCATATTGGAGATTAACCTTATGAGTGTGAAAAATATGGCAAAAGCTTTAACTAGTTCTCAGTTATTATTATTATTTTTAGAGATGGAGTTTCACTCTTGTTGCCAAGGCTGCAATACTGTGGCATGATTTCAGCTCACTGCAACCTCCGTCTCCCAGGTTTAAGCAATTCTGCCTCAGCCTCCCGAGTAGCTGGGATTACAGGCATGCACCACTATACCCATCTAATTTTGTATGTTTAGCAGAGATGGGGTTTCTCCATGTAGATCAGGCTGGTCTTGAACTCCTGACCTTGTAATCTGCCCACCTCAGCCTCCCAAAGTGCTGGGATTACAGGCATGAGCCACCACGCTCAGCCACTAGTCCTCAGATCTTAACACACATAAGATAATTCATACTGGAAAGAAACTCCACAAACCAGAAAGATGCAATAATGCTTTTGACAACACCTCAAGCTTTTCTAACCATAAAAAGAATCATATTGGTGAGAAATCCTAGAAATGTGAAGAATGTGACAAAGTCTTTAAATGGTTGTCATACTTGACTTTTTTCTTTTTTTGAGATGAAGTCTCACTCTTGTCCCCCAGGCTGGTGTGCAATGGCATGATGTCGGCTCACTGCAAACTCCGCCTCCCAGGTTCAAGTGATTCTCCTACCTCAGCCTCCCAAGTAGCTGGGATTACAGGCACCTGCCACCACGCCTGGCTAATTTTTGTACTTTTAGTAGAGATGGGGTATGACCATCTTGGCCAGGCTGGTCTCAAACTCCTGACCTCAGGTGATCCGCCCACCTCGGGCCTCCCAAAGTGCTGGGATTACAGGCATGAGCCACCACTCCCTGCCTTACTTGATTACATTCAATATAATTCATACTGGAAAGAAATCCTACAAGTGAGAGCAATGTGGCAAAACTTAACCACCTTATTGCACAGAAAAGCATTTATGTTTGAGAAAAATTATACAAATACAGACTGTGAAAAAGACATTAATATCTGCTTACATCTTAACACCAGAGAGTTCATACTTAATAAAAGCAAGATAAGGGCAATTACTGTCAAAAGGTCTTTCAGAAAAATATAACCCTTTAAAGTGAAGAAGAGAATTTATATTGAAGATGGACATTACAAACATAAAGAGGGTTGTAGTACCTTTACTTGAATCAAATTTTATTGTACACATTTTGTACTAGAGGAAAACTCTGAAGCAGTTGCTCAAGCTTTGTTCAACATTAGGGCACTTATATTGGAAAAGTGTCTTGCAGATATAATAAATGTGGAAAAACACTTTTTCAAAAACTACATCAGAAAACACCAGAGTTTATACTGAAGAATATTTTTGAAGATGCACTAAAAATGAAAAAATATTTAATCCAAATTAGGGCTATGTAAATATCAGAATTTATAATAGAAATATATAAGGAACTGACACTGCAGATATACTAAGTCAAGAGTTCTGAGTATAGAAAATAATCTAAAACTAAAGTTGATAGAAAAAGTATTTGTATATAAATTTAAGAGGAGTAAAAGATTTTTTGCAGAGTAATAACTACATTCTAAGTATACTTTATTTCTTGAAAAAATTACAGACTTTGAAAGCAAATGATGTAATTCAACACTCATTTTCTGGTGTTTCTTCATTCTTATTCACTTGTGAAAGCATGTGATAATTGTTGCATCAAAGGTATGAGAGATTCTTTTCCATTAGGTGGGCATTTATGATCTTTTCTATGGACAAGTAAGGACATTAGAATGTAAGATGCATGATGAAAAAGTGGAGAGGTTCTTTGTGGTTAACTTATACTCTTGAGTGATATATGAGGTAGGTGTTAAGAGTATTGTTCTTTTGCATTATGAGAAAACTAGTAGTATATTATTAGTATATTATTGTACTAATTGTACTTTTATATAATAAAATGCAGCACATTTTTAAAATTTTACATTATGTGTGAAGTTAATGGTTTCAACATTT